TCGTGGGGTGCCCCACGGGACAGGGTGAGACCACTGCCATGTTGATTGTTCCATCAGAGCATTGTAAGAGGCCCTCTGATGATCCTCTTTGCCCAATTCAGCGAACCCGAAGGTCATCAATGGACCACGAAGAACAAAGGCCCATGAAAGGGAAGATGTTCCCAAAGTACAAAAGGAAAAGTCCTCTTGTACCCGAGGGAAGGAGCTGATCCAAGGGTGTCACTAGGAGTCAGCGCGGGTGTTGATACATTACTTCAGGGGCTGGAGGCAAATATACGAGGTACTGGAAGCAAATGTATCAAGCACTGGGACAAATGTATCAGGCGCTGGATGCAAATGTATCAGGCACTGGATGCGAATGTATCAGGCGCTGGATGCGAATGTATCAGGCGCTGGATGCGAATGTATCAGGCGCTGGATGCGAACGTATCAGGCGCTGGATGCGAATGTATCAGGCGCTGGATGCGAATGTATCAGGAAGCAAATGTATCTGTTGCCTCTGTTCCAGAGCTGGAGGATGCCGCCTCTGGTGGGGACAGCCAACACAAGGCGGCTCTCTCCTAATGGGTTTTCTGTTCCTCCCTGAGATACAGTCCCCTGCCCCAGAACAGAGTGGGGCTCCAGCATACACGGCAAGAGTCACCGAGTGCCAGCTGGTGTTTACACCGTGGCCTGAGGCCTGTTGACTGGGCTCGGGGCACTCACAGGTATTGTGGTCACGGGGGCAAATGGCCATCCGGTTCCCTGCTCTCCACCGGCTTTCTTTAGCATCCAGTGGGCCTGCACCCGAATGCAGTTGCTGCTTCCCAGGCTGAGCCCGGGACCCGGAGCAGGCGGGCACCCAGACAGGGCATCCTCTTCCGCTCACTGGCCCTGAAAGGGCCTCTGCCATCAGCCTGTGCGGCTGTCCGGGAGCCCCTGGGCCGGCCACGCAGTGGGGGAACCCGCTTCACAGCGACACCGTGCGGCGGCAGGAGGAACCGCTGCAGGAGACAATGCGATCTGGGTCCCGACCCAGCGCAGAGGCAGTGTCTGCCCCTTGCAATGCTTGGATTTCCTTCCTCAAAAGGCAGCCTTCGATGATCTGAAATTCAAGTTCCAGCAGGCATCCTGTACTGTATCTGTCAGCCCTGCCACCCGAGTGGTCTGAAAGCCCTGGAAGAGACCGCGGTTATCACAGGAGAACACTTTCCATGGGGAGCACGCAGCAAGCTCCAGAATAAGCGCTTAAAATCCGCGTCTCAGTCAACACTGCAAACCTTCCAACAAAGTCTTACACCGAAAAGGACCCTGCTGAGCTGAGGGCTGAAGCCCCAGGTCCTGGGACCCTTGGAAACAGCCCGCGGGCCAGGAGCTGCTGTGGACCGTGAAGGTGTAGGGCCTAGGCACTTCCCAAGCAAGACACGATGCTCCCGCAGAGGAATCTTCCCGGGAGCAAGCCAGGAGTCCTGGGCTCAAAATCACCCTCGGCAAGACCAAGGCCTCTGAGCGAGCCACTGCCTGCCCATCGCTTCCTTCTTGTCACATGGAAAGGGAAACTCACCGCGGGGCCAGTGTTTACTGAGGGGCCGCTTCCATCACAGACCTGACAGCACATTCGAGAAAAGTGCGAGGAAAACAGGAGTTATTTATAAAAATGTAAAGCAGAAGAGAATACTGGGACCAGTGGCACAAGCAGGAACCAGGAAGTGACAGTGTGCCCAGCCTCTCACCTGACCCTGGACAGGGATATAAAGAGCCCGGGCTCAGGGGGCTCCACACCTGCACCTCCCTCTCACCTGCTCCTCTACCTGCTCCACCCTCAATCCACCAGAACCATGGGCTGCTGTGGCTGCTCCGGAGGCTGTGGCTCCGGCTGTGGAGGCCTTGGCTCCGGCTGTGGGGGCTGTGGCTCCGGCTGTGGAGGCCGTGGCTCCGGCTGTGGGGGCTGTGGCTCCGGCTGTGGAGGCTGTGGCTCCGGCTGTGGGGGCTGTGGCTCCGGCTGTGGGGGCTGTGGGGGATGTGGCTCCGGCTGCTGTGTGCCTGTCTGCTGCTGCAAGCCCATGTGCTGCTGTGTGCCAGCTTGTTCCTGCTCCAGCTGTGGCAAAGGGGGCTGTGGCTCTTGCGGGGGCTCCAAGAGAGGCTGTGTCTCCTGTGGGGTGTCCAAGGGGGCCTGTGGCTCCTGTGGGGGGTCCAAGGGGGGCTGTGGCTCCTGTGGGGGGTCCAAGGGGGGCTGTGGCTCCTGTGGGGGGTCCAAGGGGGGCTGTGGTTCTTATGGCTGCTCCCAGTGCAGCTGCTGTAAGCCCTGCTGCTGCTCCTCAGGCTGTGGGTCATCCTGCTGCCAGTCCAGCTGCTGTAAGCCTTACTGCTGCCAGTCCAGCTGCTGTAAGCCCTGTAGCTGCTTCTCAGGCTGTGGATCATCCTGCTGCCAATCCAGCTGCTACAAGCCCTGCTGCTGCCAGTCCAGCTGCTGTGTCCCCGTGTGCTGCCAGTGTAAGATCTGAGGCTCTGACTGCAGACTGCAGGTGGCCTGACTGGTGAAGGGCCCGTCTGCCCAGCTTCCTTGCCCTGGGTTCTCTGGTGCTCCACTGTCTCCACTGTGTCCTCACTGGCTTCATCCACTCCACACCAGTGCTTCCGAAACTGACTGAGGACCCCTTCTGGCTCATTGCCTACTACTTCTCCTGAACTTCCTCTCCCTGCTCCTCACTCATTTAAGATCCAAAGCGGCCCACTGAGGCCCCAGAGGCAGATCAGACCCCTTAGACCCTGACAGCTGCTCCTTCTTTCAGGAGTGTGATCGACCCTCAATCTCTCTGGCTGTCTGTATATCAAGACTGAATCCTGACCCTCTAAATAAACAAAGTCTCTAAGCACAAAGCTCACTGTCTTGTGGTTCTCTCCTTCCCACC